CGGGTCCCCTCCAATCCCACCCGAGAGCGGGGTCCTCATTCCCGGCTTCAGCCGAGAAGTGCAGCCCTCTGCACCTGCCCACCTCAGGCCCTGCCTCCAGCCCAGGTACCCACCTGTCCCACCTCCTCTCTCTCCTGCATTCCACCCGACCCCAGCGTGCCCACCAAGAGCCCTATGCTGGAACCCAGCCTGGATCATCACCCCCGCCCCAGCTAGCTCCTTCCCTGAGTTCCGCCGCGGAGATGCCCCGGGCACCGCCTCCCCGTCACGCTCCTCCCCTGCGACAGGCCCCGTCCCCACCACAGACGCCCCGCCTCTGTCACAGTCCTGGCCGGTCCTTCTCAACAGGCCTGTGCCCCGCGGGGTCCGCCTCCTCTGGGACGCCTTCCTCCCGGCACAGAAGGCCTCCCCCTCTCACCAGGGCCCTCGCCCGCTGGTCCGCCAGGCCCCGCCTTTTTTGCGGCCCCCATTGTGCTGCTGGACCCGACGAGCAGTGTTGACAGTGAACCCCACGTAGACGCGGCCCCGGTACCGGGGGTTCAGGCAGTAGAGCAGGTAGACGCCGAAAAAGCGCCCTGGCCTCGCCGCGACCCCCGCGGGACCCATCGGGCCTTGGGGTTCGGGAACCACAGCAGGGGGTTGATTGCCGTGACCTAGGGTCCAGGGGAGGGCTGGATCGCTAGGGCTGCAGGGTGCTTGCTTCGGAACAAGCTCTCGGGGACTATCCGGAGGCAGCCTGCAGGAAGCCGTAGCGCCGGTACGTGCCCCTCTCCTGTCTGGAGGCGGGTGTAGAAGTCCGACCGCGGAAGCCAGACTGCTGTCCAGTCGGCGAGCGCGTACCATTCAGCATCGGCTCCGCCCGAGTCCCACCTTCCTCAGGCTCTGATTGGCTGACACATGGCAAGCGCGAAAAGCCTGGACCGCTGGAAAGCCCGGCTGCTTGAGGGCGGAAGTACTGCGTTGACGTACGCCTTAGTAAGGGCGGAAGTGAGTTTTCCAGCGGAAGTGGCTCCTGTAAGGCAGCAAGGTAGCGTGGCCGGCGCCCGAGCTGGGGTTGTGTCCCTGCTGGGCTGCCGTTCCAGCTGGACTGCCGCCATGGAACTCAGCGCCGAATACCTCCGCGAGAAGCTGCAGCGGGACCTGGAGGCGGAGCATGTGGTGAGTTGAGCCGCCGGACAAGGGGAAAAGAGTTCGGCACCATTCATATTCTTCCGCTCGGTAGGAGGTGGAGGACACGACCCTCAACCGTTGCTCCTGTAGCTTCCGAGTCCTGGTGGTGTCGGCCAAGTTCGAGGGGAAACCGCTGCTTCAGAGACACAGGTAAGGCCCTGGGAGCACCTTGCCTAGCTCCTTGGCCTTTTCCTAACCCCATCTCTCGCCCCAGGCTGGTGAACGCGTGCCTAGCAGAAGAGCTCCCGCACATCCATGCCTTTGAACAGAAAACCCTGACCCCAGACCAGTGGGCACGTGAGCGACAGAAATGAGGGACTGGGATCTGCACAGCCATTAAATTATAAATCTGGACCAGCTTCTGTGTCGATGTGTGTGTGGGAGGGGTG